TCTCATGAGGGCTCTGGTGTGTGTGCTGTTCTGGGTTGCTCTCATTAATCTGACAGCAACACTGGAACAGGAACTGGTTTGGGTAAAGAGATCACCAATTCAGCTTTGGATGGCTTGAATTGGAGGCCCATTGTGGGGGAGACGTTTAGATTTGGAGACCAGGAGAGAAGTCTAGGCAAGAGACTGAGATGTGCAAGATGAAGGTTTGTTCCTGACTAAACCAAATGTAGATTAGCTAGAAGTATTTTCCTTTGTTCTAATTATCAGGTAAAAAGTACAAGATTTACCTTTCTATGTGTTGTTTCTCATATTTGTTAACATTCAGGTATGTTGGAAGACCATGCACTCACTTGTTCCCTGATCCTAGTGTGTAGTGAGCACTTAGTATTTATTGAATAAATATGACTAACCCATTTTTACCTTGCACCTGCTGAATCAGCCATTGCTGTGGACCATACATCAAAATCTAAGTACATTTTTCGCAATTTCTAAGATTTTATAGAATTCTGACATCATTATAGGAGTATGGACTTGGAATAAGAGATTACTTTTTAGCATTTTAGAGCTACAAGTGGGATTAGGTATCATCTCTTACAATGTCTTTGTTTTACTAGTGAGGTACTAAAGCCCAGAGACCAGTCCAAGACCATGCAGGTCCCTTGCCAGTGTGGGAGACCACCCAGTCCTGGCAGCCAGTGAGCCTGGCCTGGCCTGCCTTGCTCTGGCCAGTTTACTTCCCTGCTCTGGGACTTGGTTTGTTCCTTAGGTTAAAGAAGAACTTGAGTTCTGGTTCTAGAAGGGTGATGAGTTAAGGATCCACATCTCAGGAGGGCGACTTGGTCAGATAAACAGACAAAGCTCTAGGTAACCAACCAAGGAAGCTACAATATGCAAATGAATGGATTGTGGCTTTCTTTCTGGTTGGCTGAAGGGGCCCTGATGTCACAATTCTAGGGTTTCTCCACTCCGAATGATCGTGTCTCTAGCCAAAAATATTTATTGACCTGGTTGGTCTCTTGGCTTCCTCTCTTTGTCCAACGTAGAAGAGACAATGGAACCCCTCTACCAGGCTGGGTCCATTCTCATGACGGTGAATACCCTACAGGGGAAAAAAATGATAGAGAGTGGCCTCCAGTCTGGAGACTTTTCCCTGTCCCAGTCATGGCCCTCCTGCCTCCCACCACCCGCTGACTTGGAGATCCTGCAGCAGAAGGTGGCCGGGGTGCAACGGGAACTGGAGGACTTTAAGAAAGAGGCATTGAAGTCCATTCATTACCTTGAAGACGCCTTCTGCGAGATGAATGGAGCCCTGGTGCAACAGGAGGAGCAGGCGGCTCGCGTGAGGCAGCGGCTAAGGGAGGAGGAGGACCGTGGCATCGTGCGCAACAAGGTTCTCACCTTCCTGTTGCCGCGCGAGAAACAGCTCCGGGAGCACTGCAAGCGGCTGGAGGACCTGCTGCTGGACAGGGGACGTGACGCCCTGCGTGCCACCAAGAAGAGCCAGGCTGACTGAACCTCGTGGGTGGCACTAGCCAAGCACCAAGTTGAAGATTTTTTTTAACGGAAGGAGAAACCCCAAGTCCCTACCCCCTTGCTTTCCCTTCCTCATTTCCATTGCTTTCCTTCTGCCTAAATAACACCTTGCTGAGAGGCAAAAAGACTTCAATATTTTTTTTGGTGAAATTCCATTTATCCAGCATTCTAAAGGAAGGAGGCACCCCAGTACTGAGTCAGGCCCCTGTAACTTTCACTTGAACTGTTTTCCTGTTTGTAATGGTACTATTGCTCAATGTATACCTCTTTATTTGTATAGTATATTCTTAAACTGATTGTGTTGAACATTCACCTTTTTTTTTTTGAA